ATGTGTCAGGAGGGATGAGGAAATCCGAGTTAGAAGCGCTGAGCAGTGGTGCGGCAGGAGGCAGGGAGGGTCCGGAGGAAAACAGTAAAAGGGGGCAGGAGTGGCAGAGCAAGCGTGTGACCCACAACCAAGGGAGGTAAACCACATGAGGAGCTGGTGGGGAGCAGACTGAGGCGCTGTGAGGGTGGTTAGGACAAGCCCGCCCTCCCACCCTACTTTTTCCTCCGGTGGAGAGGCAGCGACCAGTCACCTGGAGTGTGAGTTCCGGAGGGACTCGATCAGGCGCTGCTTCTGCTGCTGGAGGCTGGTGAGGCCACCGGGGGACCCAGCCGCGGAGGAGGAGGCGCTCTTGGTCAGGGGAAAAAGCCAGCTCATCCTCCTCGGGTCCACGGGCCGGAGGCCCTGGAAGGCTCTGGCCTGCTTCTCCCAGTGGCTCGGCCCGGCGGTTCTCCAGCGACAGAGGAGCGGGGTGGGACGTCCGTGGCCCAAGCGCTGGGGACCGCGTCTTCTCTAAGCCTGTCCTGCCTGCGCTCCCCGAGTTCTGGGGGACATGCTACGAACGGCGGGCGGCTGGAGAGGGAAACTTGCGGCCCGGAACAGGAGGTCCCACCTTCACGGCCCAGACGCCCAAACCGGCCAGCCAGGGAGCCTGGCCGCCCAGCGCTCCACCACCCGCGCCGCCGTCACTTGCGTGCCCCGCCCCCGGGGGCGCTCTCCGCCCCCTCTGCGTGTCGCGTCATCATCTAGCGCCCCCGTCAGGACGTGCGAAAAGCGACGGCGCAGCACGGTGCGGCGCAGCTCCTGCTCGCCTTTCCCTTCGCTGGGCGAGAGGTGTCTATGGGGCACCCGCTGCCGCCGCCGCTACCGCCACCGCCACCGCCACCGCCGCCGAGTGCTGTCTCTATGGCGAGGAGGAGGAGGAGGAGCGCGAGCTCAGCGACACAAGTAGATCTTGCATCCGCTGCAGCCTTACGGGGGGAGGGGCGGGTTAGGGAAGTAGAAAGGGGGCGGGGACGATGAACCTGAGAGGGTGCGCGATGGCGCCAGCTGGAGTGCGGCTGGCGGAGGAAGGAGCCTGGCGGCGGGTTGGGGGCTGGGTAACTGGGGCTGGGGGTTTGTCAAGGGGTTGGCGCGTAGTGATGACGCAAAGGCTTTGTACCTGGGGCTTCGCAGTGGGACGGAAATTGGGAGTGGAGGGCGGTGGCCTAGATCCTCACCTCTTCGTATTGTTTCACGCGGCAGTGCTTGGGAGTCAGTGTAGCTCCAGTCAGTGTTATCAGCACCTTCGCACTGGCGCTTTGCCAGGGAAGAGAGTTATCTATGGCTTGAATACCTCGGTGCCGTCCTCTCGTTTCTCTGGGAAACTGCAGTACGGAGATGCTTTCTCCAGTAATGAGAAGGCCTTTGGTGTCTCTTCGGGGCTTCTGGGACTGCAGTAGAGAGAGAGGTGGAGGAAAACAATGTTAGACTACAGGGTCTTTCCAAGTCTTTGTGTTTTTTTTTTCCAATTTGTATGAAAAATGCAGAAGGATTTGAAATTTCCCTGCCCAAGAATCAACAGGAACTCTGTTTATAGACCAGAAATGTGACATCTATCTTTGGTAACCATGCAATATGCTCTAAGTTTTAGACGCTGGTCTTCATATTGTTTTTTTATTTTGACAGGTACATAAATAAAGGATAAAATATTTTATGAAACAAATCTTCAATCAAGTATAACATTTTGATGCTTGGCATCTAGACTCCCTTGTGCCCTCACTATGCCAGCGGCAACTGTAGATCATAGCCAAAGAATTTGTGAAGTTTGGGCTTGCAACTTGGATGAAGAGATGAAGAAAATTCGTCAAGTTATCCGAAAATATAATTACGTTGCTATGGTATGCCCACAAGCAGATCTTTAAAACGCTTCAGTACATAATGAATCTTAAAACTATTTTACAGGACACCGAGTTTCCAGGTGTGGTTGCAAGACCCATTGGAGAATTCAGGAGCAATGCTGACTATCAATACCAACTATTGCGGTGTAATGTAGACTTGTTAAAGATAATTCAGCTAGGACTGACATTTATGAATGAGCAAGGAGAATACCCTCCAGGAACTTCAACTTGGCAGTTTAATTTTAAATTTAATTTGACGTAAGTGGGAAATAACTGTATAACCCAGACTTTTTGAATGTTGTCTTTCTCTTTCTTCTGCCAGGGAGGACATGTATGCCCAGGACTCTATAGAGCTACTAACAACATCTGGTATCCAGTTTAAAAAACATGAGGAGGAAGGAATTGAAACCCAGTACTTTGCAGAACTTCTTATGACTTCTGGAGTGGTCCTCTGTGAAGGGGTCAAATGGTTGTCATTTCATAGGTAAAACGACTACATTGAAAATGGCATTTGTTCCCTCTTCTCTATTCTTTTAACCCTTTTATAGCGGTTACGACTTTGGCTACTTAATCAAAATCCTAACCAACTCTAACTTGCCTGAAGAAGAACTTGACTTCTTTGAGATCCTTCGATTGTTTTTTCCTGTCATTTATGATGTGAAGTACCTCATGAAGAGCTGCAAAAATCTCAAAGTAAGGCTTCGGATGGCATTATCTACAGCAGCCTTCTTGACAAGCAATTTTTTATTTTTTCTAGGGTGGATTACAGGAGGTGGCAGAACAGTTAGAGCTGGAACGGATAGGACCACAACATCAGGCAGGATCTGATTCATTGCTCACAGGAATGGCCTTTTTCAAAATGAGAGAAGTATGAAGACATCACTGCCTTTTTCTCAGTTGATCTTTTTTTTTTCTTCAAAATTCCTTTTTAGATGTTCTTTGAAGATCATATTGATGATGCCAAATATTGTGGTCATTTGTATGGCCTTGGTTCTGGTTCATCCTATGTACAGAATGGCACAGGGAATGCATATGAAGAGGAAGCCAACAAGCAGTCATGACATGAAATAGTCCTTTTATTTTTATTTCGAGCTACACACATGCTTGTATATAGGTTTTATCTCTGGTTGAATCCCTCGAACAATAGACAGTACCTTTCCCCCCCCTTTCATGGCCCATTTTATTGTCTGCCTTTCAGTACTAAGTATGACCGTTCCTATCTCAGATCTTAATAAAAAGAAAAAAAAAAACGCATTCAGGTTAAATTTGGCCTTAATTTAATATACTTGTTAGCAAGCGTGTGTGACAGAGAGTGGGGAAAGCTACATCATTGAATATTTTGATAAACTTTACCGACTTGAGTTTGGTTTATTTTTCCCTTTTCCTAAATTAACTAGCACTGACTGTAATTTATTTCCCTGTTTCACGTCTCTCCCTTCCATTCTGCAGGAGTTTTAGCTATTTGAGATCGTGGACCATCAGTTTTGCACTTTAGAGAGTGTTTCTGACTCTAAACCTGTTTTATCAGAAAATTTGTTTTTTCTTGATCTTAGCTGGAAAAATCTGCCAACTTTACACAGTATTTACTTGGTTTTGACCCACAGAATATAGCACGTTGTGCAAACTGTCGATTCAGCGAAACTTAAAAAAGACAAGAAACTACTGAGGAGCTTAGTAACTGCTGTTTCTGTACGTAGTGTTTAATCTTCCAAGCACATCTAGTGTCTGTCAGTTTCTAATTGGCATGTGTAGGCTGCTCTGTGACTGAAGAATTTTCAAACCAGCTTTACACCCTTCAGGAAAAATCCCTTGTGATTGGATGTTTACTATCTGCCAGGAAACTGGTACTCAAGATGTTGAAGCTACAGTTATTTTATGATAGCACACTTCCCTTGATCTGCTTATTTTTATTCCATCACCATTTACCCTTTTTTTTTTTTTAAATTTTGTAGCCATTCTTATGATGCTCTTGATTTGTTGGTTACACAAATCAATTTTATTAAAAATCCAAAGATAAGTCTTTAGGTATATTTTGTACCAAATTAAATTAGAAGACAAAAATTGTGCTTTCATAGTTGCTACAAAGGTAAATAATGGAGAGATTTGGTACAAAACAACAAAATATATATATATTCTCATATATATATATATAGCTGATAAAATTACCTGAGGAGTGTAATGCTTATTTTTTTGTGTATATCTTTGCAATCTATTTTATATATATTGACAAAAGAGACTGTGAAATACTTAGCCATGCAGAATATGTGACCAGACCAGAGCATGTGTAGGAAGACTTTACGGTAATCATTAACTCTACCCCGAAATGATGGACTACAAGTTATAATGTGTGTTACCTACACTTCAATCAGTAATATTAGCAAATCTCCAAATGTTAGTCACATTGGTTTGTCTCCCTTGTACATTCTTTATTCATGATATTACAGTGCTGTAACTGGGTGGTCCTTTTTAAACAAAACATTATTTGCAAAACAGAGGGTATTATTTGTTTTTAAAGCTTTTGTAAATAAAGGCTTCAAAATGTTTTCTTATAAATGTTGATGACTGGTGATTTTCTTTTGGAAATACTTATTTGGGGGATATTGTTCATTTTTATTTGGGCAACTCAACAGAATTCAGTAACTTCCTTCATTAACCCTAGATGATTATTAGTCCATTAATTGAAAAATCAGTCTGAGTTTTCTGCATTTCAAGTGTTGGCTTATTCTTGTTCTTTATGAGTACCTCAACTAGCTAATTAAGGACTGACTTCTGTTTCTCCTTTCCAGGAATGCATTTATTCCGAAGGATATACTTCACAAAGTAAATACATTTGGTATAACTGTGGCTTTTTAAAAAATCTAACACAATGTAGTAAGTTTCTAACTGGCTTCTTTTGTCTTCGTTAAAAAGGAAGTGAAGCTTCTTTTCGCTTGTGATTTGTTAGCTGAGAAAACTAATATTTAAATTCTGTTCAACTATTTGAGAAATCAATGCTGGATTTCAAATAGGAATGATAAAGATTGCCTTTTTATTAGCCACATAGTTGCTCAATCTCATAACTTGTATCATTTCTGGCTTCTGTCCCTAAAAAGTATAGATAATCCCTAACTTACTTTCGACTTAATGATTTTTCAACTTTACAGTGGGTGTATTGAGAGGTAACCCCATCAAAAGTTTAGGAGCGCCTTAGGACCAAAGATGGGGTTATAGTTTCTACTGAATGTGTATTGCTTTTGCACCATTGCAAAGTCAAAATTTATAACTTGAACCATCGTAAATTGGGGGACTGTATGCTGTTGCCTGCATTAAATGCATCTTAGTATTTTTTCAGATGTAACCTCATTGTAGGTTGAGCAACCGTATAGTGTAACTTTTGTAGAGGAACATTTTGACTTTTACTGGGTCTAAGTTTTACTTTTTTATTTTGTTCCAGACAGTCTCAATGTTTGTAAAGTCTAGGTTCCAGATGTAAGATATTTGGCTGATATTTTAGTGTTACTGAGCCATTAATTAATTACAGGCTCATATATTCTGTTAAATCTACTAGAGCAAGGGTTGTCAAACTATGGCCCGTAGCCAGAATCAGCTTGCTGCCTGTTTTTGTGTGGCCCATGAACTGAAAATGGCTTTTAAATGGTTGGGAAAAATAATCAAAAGATTATTTCCTGACATCTGAAAATTACATGAAATTCAAATTTTAGTGTCTATAAGTTTTTATTGGAATGCAGCCACACTAATTTACATATTATCTATGGATACTTTTTTGCTATAATGGGAAAGTTGAGTAGCTGCTACAGAACCTGTGTATGTGTGTCTTGTTTCACATTGCCGCTTGGCAAGCTACAGAATCATGGTGATGCAGATATTACCTGAAAGCATTTGGAATGCCCTGTGTATTGCTAGATTTATTACTTTTTCTGCTACCAGTTCATGCCCTGTATCTCAGAACAAGAAAAGTACCTTTGAATGTTACACTTTCAAGGCACATTGGAATATGGACTATTTTATTATATGCTGGTACATTGTGTTTATAATGCAGTGTCACCATAACTGGTAAAAGAATAGACTGACAGTATCAGACTAACATCACAATATTCCCAACTGGTGGGAAAGCAACAGTCAGAAGAATTAGAAAATTTAAATGAAACATCACAGCAAAATTTCACAAAAGTAATAAAAATGAGGCTGCAACCAAAATGTTTACAAGTAGCCTATTTGTTAGCCAAGCAAAGAAAACCATTTACTAATGCTGAATTACATCGTGCTTGAAGATAGTAACCAACCCAAAGACATGTGTCCAGAGAAAATTAAGACATCAGCCCTTTGATGAGAACAGTAGTTTGAAGAATGAGGATTTTGGACACAACATCAAATGACACTGTTAATTCTTTGCCTCTTACTAGTCAGTACTGCCTAGCTTTATTTTTTGAGAAACCATTGCTGGATTTGAAGTGATCGAAGAATTTGTATGGAACTACAAGTGGGAATATTTTCAAAAAAGTTGATAAACAGTACAACCTGAAGTGGAATCTACTAAGATGTGATGCAACCGATGCTGGGAAAAATGCATGAAGCAGAAAAAAAGTTTATTTGGTCAAATTTTAAGGCTTGTGAAAACGTAAGTTGTTTAAAGCCTGTAGTTACTCACTTGATTATTCATCAGCAGGTACTTCACAGGAAATATTGGTGTTACTGAACTGGTCAACAGTTAACTTCATTTGCTCTTGTGGACTTAACCATCTTCAGTTCCATGATTTTTTTTTTTTTGTGAGAAACAGAAGCTGAATATCCTGATTTGATTTGCCACACAGGCGTTCAATGGCTTAGCAGTGCTAAAGATTTATTTTTATTTTTTTGGGCTCTGGGCTGACATTGAAATTTTTCTGAATGAGAAAAACCATCCTCAACCACTGTTTTTTAACACTGAGTAACTTTGGAAATTAACTTTTGCCACAGACTTGAAAATGTTTCTTAATGAATTTGACCTGAAATTACAAGGTACAACAACATAATATGGTAAATTCATTTCAATAAAAACTAAAACTTAAGATTGTCAAGCTGCTTTATATACTTTCTGTGCTATGAGAAGTCAAAACAGCGCTGTATTGCCAAATCCATTTTTAGTGGATATATTTTCCTGTAGCAGTTTTTTGGACCTTGATGCAGTGCAAAGAAAATTTTTAAATTTTAAAAGCATTTAACTGCAATTAAATGCTTTTAAAGTTTCCTCTTAATCTTCTGTTGGAAATGAATCATCTTGAATGAATGACATGCTAAAGGGCAAATACCAAAAAGATGAATCCTACAAATGCCTTACAAGTGATGAATATGCTTAACTAAAATCACATGCTCATGGGTGGATGTGTCAGTATTTAGCAGTACCTTGACCTGTTTGTGTGAAAAGACATTTTCAAAGATGAAATACGTGAAATCCCATTACACATCAGCATTAACAGATTAACATTTTCTATTTATTCCAATGAGGGGATACCAACTTTCAGCCCAAATTGAGCAAAATGTTACCTCCCGTCCCCTGCCAAAAAATCCCATTATTCCCATTAGTAGAACTCTATTACTAAAAAAAGAAAAAAAAATTGTACTCAATATTTTGAGTTTTCAATTTTTAGAATAAAAATTTGGTGAAAAGTTTCCTTGAGTACCTAAATAATGTCCTTCATTTTGTCTTAGCTTGCAAAGCCTCTAATATTTGCTACCTGCCCTTTTCAAAAAAAAAAAAAAAAAAAAAAAAAAGGCTTGTCCACCTCTCTACTAGAAGAAACTCAAGGGTCTATGTCTGTCCTGTTTGCTATTTCATCTGCATTGCCAAATGCAGTGGCTCCTCTGGGTAGGCAACCTGAGGTGGAATCAAATTATGAATGCATATGTTATCTCATGTCTATAAAATAAATGTGTTAGAATTTATAAATAAAGGGATAGGAAAAATGCTGATTATTCTGTGTGTCGGTGCTTTGTAGTGAAGGCCAGTTCACACATGCCATTTGCTATGTTGGTGTAATTTATATGAGAGTTTCTTTTATAACAACGTTACCTGTCATTTATTTTTCTATTAAGACATTATAGAAACGTAGGACTGTACACATCCAAATCCTGCAGAATTTTCATTTCAGGTTTTGAAAGTTAAAAAAATGTCACCATAGAATGAAAATTCCAAGAAAACAAGATTCATGTACATTATCACTAGACAATTTCCATTTGTTTTAAACAGTTTTCTACAGCATTAGTTACATTTAACGTTTAGTATAAAAGCAATTGAGCAATTTCTCTTTAGAAGTCCATTTCATTGCTTTGTAGCCATAGTCTGTAGGTGAATGAACAAGCTACATTTCTCCAGAATTACTCATTTTCTTTTTAAAGATAAACTGGTCAATACTCTCCTTCCTGGTATGGAGGAATTTTTTGTATATGAGAAGCATTCATGAATATAATCTGCCCTCTTGCTTTATTGTCATAGGAGGGGAAATTCACTGCTTTCACACCCTTCTGTTTTGGCTCTTTCTCCCAAAAGATAAGAATCTTTATTTAGTATCATACCAAGAAATTGGAGTTCCTTTAGCTTCAGACTATCATCATGGCTTCCAAATTGTTAGGAAATACAAGTTTGCAAGACCCCAAGGGGACTTAATATTTTACATCTTACTAGCCATGTCATAGGTTTTAAGTGCTTTTAATGGGGAACTGTTTCACTCATGCCATATACCTGTTTTGTTTTTCTAAAAAATTAATACTGTAAGTTGTGAGCAGGTGTCTTGTATCACTGCGAAACCCATGCATAATAAAAACTTGTTCTTGAGCTATATGTGTGTATACAGACTTTCCTTCCATTCAT